CAGGACATGAGGCTCTGGAAACAGGGGCCATTTCTTTCTTTTTGTTTGTGTGTGTGTGTTTGATTGTTTGTTTTTGTCTACTGCCCCAATAAATTGGTTTCTTTTCTTAGAGTCTGATGCTAAAGAAGTCTCGACTCAGGAAAACCACAAGGGTGGACTTGGGAAGACTCAACAGGTTGTAATGACTCTCCAGCAAATCATGTCACCATGCCATTTGATGATGGTAGGAAGAAACAAAGCCTTGAAGATTCATGCATTGAGAGAATAAGAGTTAGTGAGTAAACCAGATGTGTTTCAGGACTGGGACCCTGCAGTCATCAACCACCTCACACCTGCGTCAGTAACAAACCCAAGCTACAGCATGATTTTTGTTCTACCTCAGCAGATATTTTATAGATGGAAAAACTGAGGCATAAAGTGGGTAAATACCTCCCCCAAGGTCACGAGATAAAGATAACGCAGTCATCAAATATTCTGTCTCCTCAACATCTGTCTTACTGGAATTCTTGATGGATTGGTACCCCCTTATTATAGTACTGATTTTAACATAGGTTGGTTTTGAATACTGGGTTTTTAAAAATCTTTTCAAATCATTTGTAAATTATGGAAATGTATACATCACATGAAACTTACCATTTTAATCATTTTTAAGTGCACAGTTTAGTTTAAGTACATTCACATTGTTGTGCACTGATCCATCACTATACCTTTTTCATCTGCTCCAGCTCAAACTCTGTACCCATTAAACAATAACTTCCCTTTGCCTCATCCCTCCAGGCCCTGGCAACCACCTCTGAATGCTATTTTATAGCAAAAAGAAATATTAACTTTTGAGCTTGGTTTACAACCAAAAACCACAATTACATGCAGGAGAGAGGGGGTGGGAAAAAGAGGTTAACTCAGAACTCAGTTACTTAGAAGACTCTGTGAGTGTGCTGTGTGTGTGTGTCTTTAAAAGACTCTCCACCTCCCAGCCCGCCTCCTCACACTTTGCCACTGGGTTGTTCAGTCCCCAGGTTCCCTCAGTCCCCAGAAGGAGCCAGCATGGACAATCTCCTTTACAGTTTCGGAAGCAGGTTTGTTGCCATGGAGTTCACATTTTGACGGGAGTTGAGAAGTATAAAGGTAACCATTTGTTTTAGTTTCAACGATCTGACAAAAAGATAGGCTGTTGCTCTTCTTCTGGAAAAGCCTGATTGGTAAGATTCCTTTAAGGGCTCAGCCCCAAAGAGCTTTATCCCATCCCCTCGCAGACTGAAAACTAAAGCCTGCAGAGACCTCTGAAGGAAAACCTGTCCCGGGCTCTGTCACTTCACACCCATGGCTAACCCTGGAGGTGGTGCTGTTTGCAACGGGAAACTTCACAATCACAAGAAACAGAGCAATGGCTCACAAAGCAGAAACTGCACAAAGAATGGAATAGTGAAGGAAGCCCAGGTAAGAGGCACTCTCCCCTACTCTTCTCTGAATGCTAACCTTGGATTTTCTTTTGTGTTTTCAGCAAAATGGGAAGCCACATTTTTATGATAAGCTCATTGTTGAATCGTTTGAGGAAGCACCCCTTCATGTTATGGTTTTCACTTACATGGGATATGGAATTGGAACCCTGTTTGGCTATCTCAGAGACTTTTTAAGAAACTGGGGAATAGAAAAATGCAACGCAGCTGTGGAAAGAAAAGAACAAAAAGTACGTATGCGCACCTCCCTGGATCTTTGTCACCAGAGATAACCTTCTACCTCTGTTCTAACAGGATTTTGTGCCACTGTATCAAGACTTTGAAAATTTTTATACAAGAAACCTTTACATGCGAATCAGAGACAACTGGAACCGGCCCATCTGCAGTGCCCCAGGGCCTCTGTTTGATTTGATGGAGAGGGTATCAGACGACTATAACTGGACGTTTAGGTGAGAGAACTTCTTGGAGGGGATTGGTGAAAGATTATGTGCTCATTTACATGTTTCCCCACAGGTTTACTGGAAGAGTCATCAAAGATGTCATCAACATGGGCTCCTATAACTTCCTTGGTCTTGCAGCCAAGTATGATGAGTCTATGAGGACAATAAAGGATGTTTTAGAGGTGTATGGCACAGGCGTGGCCAGCACCAGGCATGAAATGGGTATGTACATTCACTGTTTTGAAACTTTTTGCAAGGCTCACTTCTCATGTAATTTTATGTGCAGGCACCTTGGATAAGCACAAGGAGTTGGAGGACCTTGTGGCTAAGTTCCTGAATGTGGAAGCAGCTATGGTCTTTGGGATGGGATTCGCAACTAACTCAATGAATATCCCAGCATTAGTTGGAAAGGTGAGAATTGTTAACCTAATTGTCTTCTACTGGCTTGTGTTTTGTGTGCTTGTTTTCTGCACAGGGATGCCTCATTTTAAGTGATGAGTTAAACCACACATCGCTTGTGCTTGGGGCCCGACTCTCAGGTGCAACCATAAGAATCTTCAAACACAACAGTGAGTATCAGTGTATTTTCTCAACATGTACTGACTCAATTTTTTTTTTTGGTATTATTTAAAGACACACAAAGCCTAGAGAAGCTCCTGAGAGATGCTGTCATCTATGGCCAGCCTCGAACCCGCAGAGCTTGGAAAAAGATTCTCATCCTGGTGGAGGGTGTCTACAGGTATGTAAATAACAGGACACATTTTACGACTCGTTAGTTATGAGCATTTCTCCTTCTGCCCTAGCATGGAAGGTTCCATCGTGCATCTGCCCCAGATCATAGCTCTAAAGAAGAAATACAAGGCTTACCTCTACATAGATGAAGCTCACAGTATTGGGGCCGTGGGCCCAACCGGCCGGGGTGTCACGGAGTTCTTTGGACTAGACCCTCATGAAGTTGATGTGCTCATGGGCACATTCACCAAAAGTTTTGGAGCTTCAGGAGGTTACATAGCTGGAAGGAAGGTAAGAGAGGGCCTGCTTGTGTCTGTTTAAAACCTTCTTTTTGGGTTTCCCCTCTTTATTTAAGGACCTCGTGGATTATTTACGGGTTCACTCGCATAGTGCTGTTTATGCTTCATCCATGAGCCCACCGATAGCAGAGCAAATCATCAGATCACTAAAACTTATCATGGGACTGGATGGGACCACTCAAGGTAAGAGGATCTGCAGAGAGCACAGCTCCTGGAATTGATGGATTTCACGCCTGTCTCTTTTCAGGGCTGCAGAGAGTACAGCAACTTGCGAAAAACACAAGATACTTCAGACAAAGACTGCAGGAAATGGGATTCATTATCTATGGCAATGAGAATGCTTCTGTTGTTCCTCTGCTTCTTTATATGCCTGGTAAAGTAGCGTAAGTATCCAAGGCATCTCATAATCACACCTTTTTTTTTTTTCTTTTTTTGCTTTTCCTTAAGGGCTTTTGCAAGGCATATGCTAGAGAAAAAAATTGGAGTGGTGGTCGTGGGATTTCCAGCCACTCCCCTCGCAGAAGCTCGGGCTCGGTTTTGTGTTTCAGCGGCACATACCCGGGAGATGTTAGACACGGTGAGTACACCACAGGCCAACGGGATCTCAGTATGATAGCTATTGGAAAGCAATCTCATTGCAGGTTTTAGAAGCTCTTGATGAAATGGGTGATCTCTTGCAACTGAAATATTCCCGGCACAAGAAGTCAGCACGTCCTGAGCTCTATGATGAGACGAGCTTTGAACTCGAAGATTAAGTTTCCTGGTCCTGAATGACACATAAAGACTTTGCGAGAAAGACCTCCCTCCTTGCCTCACAAGGAATATAAATGGATTTCTCCCCCTTCCTCAGGACAATTTTGGTTCCCAGACCAGCTTGATTGAACTGAGGGAGACGTTGTTGTTTTTAATGTCTCCAGCTTGGACTGCAGAGACAAAAACATGATTCCAGATTTAAGTCTCTCTTCTTCCAAGTATTCTACTAGAAATACACACACACACACACACACACTTCTGAGAATATTTTTAATGGCAATAAGCCTGTGTTTTAGCTGCTACTGTGCAGACCCTTTCAGGGATTCCAACCAAATGCAAATGAGAGAATTTAAAATTTTTATTCAGTAAGTTCACTATGTGTTTACTTATTCCATCTGCAGATGTAAGTGAGTGTGGTGGACAGTAGCCACCTTCCTTGTTCCACTCATAAAAGCATCAGCTAGATCTCATCTGTATCATGGGAAGTTCCAGGCAGGAGGGTAAAGAAATGTTGTTTCTACCATTTGTCACATTTGGACGTTTTTCACAGACAAGTGTCAAAAGACATAGTTAATGTTTCGAGGGGGAAAGCAGAACTGATCAACTGCGACTAGAGACGTCTTTGAAGGAAATTTTCCTTTTCCTCTTGCTGGTCTCCTACAGTTTTACAGCTGAGCTTTTGAGGTTTGGAAAATTCAAGATGTTTGTTTCATAAGAAAAGGGGCAGAAAGCAAGCACAAGACACTTTTAGGTCTAGACTAAAATGGTAGTTACAACAATTTGAACCTTGTTGGTGCAGTGCACGGTGAATGCTTACCCTGCACAGCCTCTATTACCTTAAGGAATTAGTTGTCATTTTCCTATTGAATTTTGAGTAAATGGTGAAATTCAGTGTCCTTTAGAATCGACTCCCAAGACTATATTTGAAGAATGCATTGATTCAAGAAGGACATTTAAAAGCAAATTCTGACTTTTTCAAGACCAACACACTTGTTTAGGCCTATTAAATTGTACTATCACTTGTTACATGCCCTCTGAATTGGGAGAAAGTGGGCTTGCACACTTTGAGGTAACTAACTGTAATTTACTTGTGTTCTCTCTTTCTTGCTCTCCTTCTCAACATGAACACAAACCTCTATGGAAAAGTAGCCTCTTGTTAATCTGATCTAGTTTGTATGGAAAAAGCCCATGGAGAACCTTATCTTTAACAAGCTCCCAGAGGGTGCCCAGATTTGGAAATTCTAGAGAGCAGTGGTGACCTTTTAGCAAAGCTTCTGTAACAGTTCGAATGAGTTGCAGAACATTCCACTCCATCAAATGACACTGTAAACAAATCACTTCAAGAGAGGCTTGGTTTTGTGTGGCACAGATGGACCCAAGCTTTCATGCTGTGCACTGAGATAGAAACTCCACCCGCAGCGCCTGCGATGGATGGAGCAGTGTGCCCTGATGCTCAAAGCGTATTAAAGGAAAAAAAGTGATCAGCATGGAAAGTTTTTATGGGGAAATTATAACTCCAAGTGGGTGCATTGGTTTAAAAATGGATCACAATGATAGAGTTCTTCATGAATGTTTACAAGTTGTAAGGAATACCGTTAGTGAAAGAGGAAAAGAAGTGGGTTCTGAAAATGCAGTTTCCCATCCAATGATTTTGATAACAAAATTCCAACTTTTCTCAATGAAACTGATGCAGTATTATTTGTGCAAATAAAATGTGTCATAAATATGCAAAGAAAGGGAGACATACTGTTCTTATCTTGAATATGTGCATTTAAATGAATTGTCCAAAATGCATAAATGCCTTGCGTTCTATAAAGGAAACAGGAGGTCAAAAAGACAGCGAGATATCTAGTCCTTCCACAAGGTATGGAAAGCAATAAACATCTTCCTTTCTTTCTGGATCTGTCTGTGATGTTTACACACACCTTCACATCTACACTTCAAGTTTTAAGCCCCTAGACATGTGTCTTCATGAGCAGGAATGTCCACTATTATTACTTTCATGGAGGATATTGGGTCTAATTCATTGTGGGAAACTACTTACCTACCCAGCATGGAAGGCAGGGAGGAAGTTAGTCTCTTTTCATCAAGATTCAAGAGTACAGGGGCAATTTATTACACTGCAATGTACAAAACAAAAGGACCTGTTTCTGTTAGAGAGTCCATGTTGAATATACAGGTATGAGAACAACTGTTGATATACAGGTATAATCCAAGTAGAATGCTTCCACAGTGCATTAGAAGGTGCCCAAGCTCCACAGGGCCAATAATATTAGAGTATATGTCATATAGAATAAGGTTAATTAGGAGGGTGATTGTGAATAATGAGATTTTTAATTTTTTTAAGAAAAAGCTCTCAAATGCTAGGCTAATAAGTTCATGATTTTAATTCATGATTTTAATTCATGATTAAAATTATTTGATTATTGAGTCTTGATAATTATATCATCAACCATTACCCTCTACATCACCGCCCCGACCTTAGCTCTAATTATATCAGAGCCAAAAATGTGTCTTTGGTTAGATCTGTTGGAAAAGAGAATTTTCTATAATGTTATGCGCACTCAGCCCTTCTGTTCACATTTACACACATGCACACACACATACACATATGCATTTTTCCTTTACGGAGTAAGCAACTATGAAAATCTGGTTGGTTGAGAAATAAATGGAAGATGTTCTTGAAAATGACCTCAGGAAAGCAGAAGATAAAGGTTCCAGATGATATTTGTAAGGAGGCTATCTCTGTATAATAAGGAAATGGCATAGACTTATTCCTAATCTCATTATGAAACGATGGTGTCATGGACGTTTAACCATATTGCCTTTCAGCATGCTTTGATTTTACAGAGACGACAGGCTTTGGAATTTACTAGGAAGCTGGCTAAAATCCATACCCCTAGGCCCTACACCAGACCTTTACTGAAACATAATAGTTGTAGTGCCCAGGAATCTACATTTTTAACCAGCCTTCCTGCGTGATTCTAATCTATGCCAAAATTTAAGAACATTATTCAAACTCTAATTTGATAAACCAATTGACTCTAATAGCAGGAACCTTGTTCTGATTCTCTTGTTCATAATTAAGTGTATATATACTGGTAAAATTAATTTATTCCACAGTCAACCTTCTCTTCTCATTGGGACATTTTGTTCCCATTTTCCAAGTAACTTCTCTTTCTACAAAAATTGATCCAATATTGAAGAACCATCTGCGATTCATTTGGGTAAAATTATGCCTTCTTCAGTTTTCTGTATCATTCCCTATAAGATGCCCATTTGCTTTGAATGTGGTATCTTTCTTTTCTTTCTTTCTTTTTTTTTTTTTTTTTGAGACAGAGTTTTGTTCTTCTTGTTGCCCAGGCTATAGTGCAATGGCAAGATCTCGGCTCATTGCAACCTCCACCTCCCGGGTTCAAGCGATTCTCCTGCCTCAGCCTCCTGAGGAGCTGAGTTTACAGGCATGTGCCACCAAGCATGGCTAATTTTCTATTTTTAGTAGAGACAAGGTTTTTCCCTGTTGGTCAGGCTGGTCTCGAACTCCTGACCTTAGGTGATCCTCCCACCTCGGCCTCCCAAAGTGCTGGGATTACAGGCGTGAGCCACCGTGCCCGGCCTGAATGTAGTATCTTTCTTCTGTTTTCTTTTCCTGCTCTTTAAAAAACAACCTTCAACCTCTGATTATTTATTCCAACAACAGCTCTTCAGTAGGGTAAAAGTCTTAACAGTTCTTCAAACGAACAATATTCTTTTGTATTTTTCTTCAGAGATAGCAAATGTTATAAATGGCCTACTCTGATTTAAAAACCTAAGTTCCGATGATGATGAAACATTAACTCTTAAATATACATTTTGATTTATAGCAATAATAACAATTGTAACAACAGCAATTAAGAACAGCATCTGGTGAATTCTTGGCAATGTTTCCTGGTCTCAAAACAGTAAGAACAATTTGAAGTCTGTTCTTTAGAATGCCCTACTCAGCTGCATAATGTTTAGAAAATTAAAGAGTCTGTATTTTAAATATTTTTAGGTAATTATTGCGGGACATTGTCTTATGGTGTCCTGATGTACGTGGGGTGTGCATGTGTGTGTGTGTGTGTGTGCATGTGTCTTTGTGTGTGTGAGAAGGACAGAGAGAAATGTATGTTTCACTGAAACATTTGAAACGACCAATTTCACTTTATTGTGCCTGTAAAATGTTAGTTTTAAAATAAATAAAAATAATATGAAAATAATTGATGGTTTTCTGTTGATTTAGTTTAGGTTA